TGGACAGAGGCGCGCAATCCGGAGGGCGCAGGCTCCGGCCCGGAGAAGGGGGTGCCGCCGGCGTTCCGATTTCTCAGGAATGGGGAAACAGAGGCACGGTGGATCCGGCGGCGGGGCTGGGTCTGGGGCTGGACGTTGACCTAGGACCCCGCCCCTGCCCGCCCTGCGCCGCGCCCCTCCCGGGCCGGCCTTGACCGAGCAGCTCCACGCGGGCCCGGGGCTCGTCCACCCGACAGGAGCGGGGGGCTGCAGCCCACGAGCCCACGAGCCCGCAGCGACGCACCCGGAGTGTAACCTCGCAGAGTCACGGAGACACTTTCCCGGTGTGGGCGCCTCGCCGCGCTTCCTCCCCGCGGGCTGCGGCCACCCCAGGGCAGGACAGAGCCGAGATGCCCGGGTGGGAGCGATGCCCGCGTGGGGGCGATGCAACGGGGGAGATGCCTGGGGGGAGGGTGGTAAGGTGAAACCTGGTGGAGAACAATGGGGGTGGGTGGGCGATTCCTGGGGAGGTGCCCGGTGTGGGGTGTTTCTGGTTCGCCCGGGGACAGTGCGCGTCCCCTCGCCCGCGGCGCCCGCCCTGCCCGTCCCACCGAGGTCCCCCGGGAGCGTCTGGGCCCACGGCTTCGGGGGGTTTCTCCGAGACCTGGGCGCTGTTCTGGGGGAGCAGGGGCCCGGGCCACCAAGGTTCGTGCGGACCGTGGGGTGTCCCACGCCCAGGCCGGGGGATCCCAGAGCCCCGCTTCCCTCAAGGGCGCCGCGCCCCGGACTGCAGGTGGAGACGGGGACCGGCCCCGCGGGGTCGCCGACAGGCGCGGGGCGGGACAGGGTGGGAGGCGGCGGGGCGCAGAGTCCTCCGGTCGCCGGCGCGATCCGGGCACCTTCCTGGAGGCGGCGGGAGCGCGGTCGCGGCGCCTCCGGGGTGGGGTCCAGGTTGGAGGCTCCGGGGCGCACCGCCCTAGCCCCACCCCGGCCGGGTCCCCGCGCTGCCTCTGCGGAGAGGGAGGAAGGAAGGAAGGCAGGGAGGGAGGGGACGGCCGGCAGGCGTGGGGTCCGCGGCGTCAGGGCTCCTTCCTCCCGTCCGCTCCATCCTGCAACCCGTAGCCCGGGCGGGGTCTCGCTGCCCCCTCCCCGAACACAGCCGCCTTTTCCTCCCTCCCCAACCCCGAGCGCCTCCCTTCCCGAATGCGGGAGTCCATAGTGCACGGGAAGCCTCTTCCCCTCCCCACCGAGGCTGCCCGACGCCCCTTCCACCCTCCGACCCCCCGCAACCATCCCTCAAATGCCCCGGCGGCCAGCAGGGCTGGGGTGGGCGCAGGAGAACCAGGGGTCCTGCCCGCATGCAGGGGTTTGGGGTCGGTGTGGCCGAATGAACGCGCGGGTTCAGACGAGCCTGTGATGCCCCCGCTTTCCATCTCCTCGCGACCTGGCCCCAGAAGACAGTCTGAGAGGCCGGTGGCCGCGGATCCTGGACGCGCTTCCCTCCTGCCTGTGGTTTCCCTTTATTCCGGCAGCGCTGTGAGTCCACCCTTCACTCATAGGAGCCACATATACCTGTGTGACCCCAGCTCTGCCCCTTCAGGGCTGCGTGGTGAAGCCCTCAGGACCCTCCGCGTGGGTTGGGCGGGTGACGTGGATGAGGGACAACGTGGTGAGGTCCCCGTCGTGGCGAAGAGTGACCAGTAGGTGCCCAGGGCCCAACCCTCCTCTGCACCCGAGAGAAACCATCTCCTCTGCAGCAGCCCCCACCTGGACGCTCTGGAGTCCTCCCCACCTCCCTCCCCAGTGGGGCGCACAGCATTCTTGCTACCCTGAAAGGCAGACGGGAGGCACAGGGTGGCAGAGGGGGGCCAGGTCTGAGATTCCAGATGGAAGGGACCATGGGGCTCCACCCCACCACCACTGTAGGCAGGGGACTGGCAGGTGTACACCCTTACTCCCGCGGGGCCCAGGGACACAGCCACCCTCCTTTGAGGCCCTGGCCCTCAGGACCCTGCCACAGCGAGGTCTGTGCCTCCCCAGTGACCAGTGGTCACCGGGCTCGGGGTCACCCAGCTGCTTCCACATGTGACACCATCAGCTCCATGCCCTACCCCCAAGCTG